CAAATTATACTGCCACCAGCAATGTATGAAAGTGCTTGTTTTCCCGTAGCTTGGTCAATGAACTATTAGACCTGAGATCTTTAGCCATCCAATATGTGAAAAACTGTAACTTTAGTTTGCATTTGTTTATTGTATGTGAAGTTGAGCATCCTTTCAGAAGTTTAAGGCCTACTCTGTCCTGTCTGGGTCAGAGTATGCCCTTTTATTTTATTTTTAGTTTTAGTTTTTGAGACAGAGTCTCGCTCTGTCACCCAGGCTGGAGTACGGTGGCGCAATCTCGGCTCACTGTAACCTCTGCCTCCCGGGTTCAAGCGATTCTTCTGCCTCAGCCTCCTGAGTAGCTGGGATTACAGGAGCACGCCACCACGCCCGGCTAATTTTTTTTGTATTTTCAATAGAGACGGGGTTTCACCATGTTGGTCAGGCTGGTCTCGAACTCCTGACCTGATGATCCGCCCGCCTCAGCCTCCCAAAGCGCTGGGATTACAGGCGTGAGCCACCGTGCCCGGCCCTCAGAGTATGCCCTTTTAAAAATCTGTGGGTACACGTAGCCAACTGACATTTTAAGACAAGAGGACCCACAGACCCTCTTTCCACAACGCAGCCCGGGACCTGTCTGTCTGCATCAATAGTGCCTGGCTTTCGGAGCTAGAAAACAGCACCTGCGCGTGGTCGAAGCCTGAACCTCTACTTACAGGTGCGGAGCTTCCGGCTTGCCAGGGGAAGGAGCCCGCCCCTCCCGGCTGCGTGCACCAGCGCAGCTAGTCACGTGACGCCGGGGGCGGGGGCAGATAGGAGGTGCCTGCTGTCATCGTTCCGTGGGCCCTGCTGCGGGCACGCTCTCGGCGCATGCGTTTTTTATGCGGGATTAAGCTTGCTGCTGCGTGACAGCGGAGGGCTAGGAAAAGGCGCAGTGGGGCCCGGAGCTGTCACCCCTGACTCGACGCAGCTTCCGTTCTCCTGGTGACGTCGCCTACAGGAACCGCCCCAGTGGTCAGCTGCCGCGCTGTTGCTAGGCAACAGCGTGCGAGCTCAGATCAGCGTGGGGTGGAGGAGAAGTGGAGTTTGGAAGTTCAGGGGCACAGGGGCACAGGCCCACGACTGCAGCGGGATGGACCAGTACTGCATCCTGGGCCGCATCGGGGAGGGCGCCCACGGCATCGTCTTCAAGGCCAAGCACGTGGAGGTGAGGCTGGACCGCGGCCGGCAGCCTGGCGGTCCCCTCACCCACCTTCATCTCTCTTTCCCAGCCGAGGGTGGGCTGGCAGTGTCTGCCTTCTATCCTGCAGACTGGCGAGATAGTTGCCCTCAAGAAGGTGGCCCTAAGGCGGTTGGAGGACGGCTTCCCTAACCAGGCCCTGCGGGAGATTAAGGCTCTGCAGGAGATGGAGGACAATCAGTATGTGAGTAGGGGAGGGGGGGCATGGTATTCTCAGTCTGGGGGCTAACAAGATGTCCTGCCCACAGGTGGTACAACTGAAGGCTGTGTTCCCACACGGTGGAGGCTTTGTGCTGGCCTTTGAGTTCATGCTGTCGGATCTGGCCGAGGTGGTGCGCCATGCCCAGAGGCCACTAGCCCAGGCACAGGTCAAGAGCTACCTGCAGATGCTGCTCAAGGGTGTCGCCTTCTGCCATGCCAACAACATTGTACATCGGGTCAGTCTCAGCATAGGCCGGGCATGGGGTCTGGAGGGACTGATGCTTCTTTTGGTACTCCCAGGACCTGAAACCTGCCAACCTGCTCATCAGCGCCTCAGGCCAGCTCAAGATAGCGGACTTTGGCCTGGCTCGAGTCTTTTCCCCAGACGGCAGCCGCCTCTACACACACCAGGTGGCCACCAGGTAGGGAGGGCCAGATCCCTTCCAGTCTTCTCAGGCATCCTTTTCTCAGCCCAGTGCCTGCCAGCCCTCTTCCTCGCAGGTGGTACCGAGCCCCCGAGCTCCTGTATGGTGCCCGCCAGTATGACCAGGGCGTCGATCTGTGGTGAGACCCCTGTGGGTGGTCAAAGGGTAACATCTCTGACCTGCTTGGGGCTCTGTGTCCACAGGTCTGTGGGCTGCATCATGGGGGAGCTGTTGAATGGGTCCCCCCTTTTCCCGGGCAAGAACGATATTGAACAGCTTTGCTATGTGCTTCGCATCTTGGGCACCCCAAACCCTCAAGTCTGGCCGGTTTGTAGGGGCCCTTGGTGAGGTGGGTGTGGTCATTGTACCCTGTTCCTTCTCCCTGGCCCAGGAGCTCACTGAGCTGCCGGACTACAACAAGATCTCCTTTAAGGAGCAGGTGCCCATGCCCCTGGAGGAGGTGCTGCCTGACGTCTCTCCCCAGGCATTGGATCTGCTGGGTCAATTCCTTCTCTACCCTCCTCACCAGCGCATCGCAGCTTCCAAGGTAGGGGGAGAGGCTGTAGTCTCTGCTCCTTCGGAAAAGCCAGGGTCCTTTTTGTGACCCACAGATGTCGTATGCTTGGGTGCCATCACCTCATGACGCTGCCTGCTGTTGTGCCCTGTGCTCACTCCTCTCCAGCCCCAGGGGTCAGTACACTTTTGTCCCTGGCCTGGAGCCTTCCTTCTGCTGTTCCTTACTTGCCACCCTCAGGCTCTCCTCCATCAGTACTTCTTCACAGCTCCCCTGCCTGCCCATCCATCTGAGCTGCCGATTCCTCAGCGTCTAGGGGGACCTGCCCCCAAGGCCCATCCAGGGCCCCCCCACATCCATGACTTCCACGTGGACCGGCCTCTTGAGGAGTCGCTGTTGAACCCAGAGCTGATTCGGCCCTTCATCCTGGAGGGGTGAGAAGTTGGCCCTGGTCCCGTCTGCCTGCTCCTCAGGACCACTCAGTCCACCTGTTCCTCTGCCACCTGCCTGGCTTCACCCTCCAAGGCCTCCCCATGGCCACAGTGGGCCCACACCACACCCTGCCCCTTAGCCCTTGCGAGGGTTGGTCTCGAGGCAGAGGTCATGTTCCCAGCCAAGAGTATGAGAACATCCAGTCGAGCAGAGGAGATTCATGGCCTGTGCTCGGTGAGCCTTACCTTCTGTGTGCTACTGACGTACCCATCAGGACAGTGAGCTCTGCTGCCAGTCAAGGCCTGCATATGCAGAATGACGATGCCTGCCTTGGTGCTGCTTCCCCGAGTGCTGCCTCCTGGTCAAGGAGAAGTGCAGAGAGTAAGGTGTCCTTATGTTGGAAACTCAAGTGGAAGGAAGATTTGGTTTGGTTTTATTCTCAGAGCCATTAAACACTAGTTCAGTATGTGAGATATAGATTCTAAAAACCTCAGGTGGCTCTGCCTTATGTCTGTTCCTCCTTCATTTCTCTCAAGGGAAATGGCTAAGGTGGCATTGTCTCATGGCTCTCGTTTTTGGGGTCATGGGGAGGGTAGCACCAGGCATAGCCACTTTTGCCCTGAGGGACTCCTGTGTACTTCACATCACTGAGCACTCATTTAGAAGTGAGGGAGACAGAAGTCTAGGCCCAGGGATGGCTCCAGTTGGGGATCCAGCAGGAGACCCTCTGCACATGAGGCTGGTTTACCAACATCTACTCCCTCAGGATGAGCGTGAGCCAGAAGCAGCTGTGTATTTAAGGAAACAAGCGTTCCTGGAATTAATTTATAAATTTAATAAATCCCAATATAATCCCAGCTAGTGCTTTTTCCTTATTATAATTTGATAAGGTGATTATAAAAGATACATGGAAGGAAGTGGAACCAGATGCAGAAGAGGAAATGATGGAAGGACTTACGGTATCAGATACCAATATTTAAAAGTTTGTATAATAATAAAGAGTATGATTGTGGTTCAAGGATAAAAACAGACTAGAGAAACTTATTCTTAGCCATCCTT